CTCATACAAATAAGATTCACATTTCAAAACTGTTGTGTCATAGGTTTAGGATTTTAATTTCTTATAGCATTTATAGCATTTCCCCTGTCCTCTTCACCCAGATTCTCAGAGACAAGCTCTCTTAAGTCTTAATATGACTATGAGTGAATTTCTCCTCCCCGACACCATTTTTTAACTATGAGGATAGACCTTTGAAGACAGCCCTGGTTTTCTGGAAGAATCTCAGTACCAACTTTATACCTCGTGTGCCCAGGGCCTCCCCTTCTGTCCCTGCATAAGTATCAGGACTGCTTTAGAGTTGTGAAGGTTTAATGGGGCTGGAAATCCAGCAGAGTGCTTTCTCTCTTGAGGGAGCACTTTCTTCTGTTCTTTCTCCTTCAAGAGGCATCTTGTTACCAATTTCAATCTATACTTAAGTGCTGAAGAGACTCCAGTGATTATCCCCATAGCTCCAGTGTTGGCCACAGCTGACAGTGTATGCTTTTGTGCTTACTATTTTGGCCATCAGTTCTGGCTTTGGTTTAGCATCAGGGAATTATCTTTATTGCAAGTAAAGCTATGTATTTAATTTTGTTACACTTATTTTCTTCTTTTCTTAGTGTCTGTAGTGGGAAGTCTTCATGAGCTCAGTTGGCCATATTTCTGTACCTGGAATTCCCGTAAGTTACTTATTAACTACCGTTTCTCAGATTCTACCTCTCTAAAATGGGAGTAATAATGGTGTCTGTGTATATAGCGTTAATTTAGACCACACAGTAAGCTTTCAGTCAATGCTAGCCAGTATTATTTTCACCATTTAAAACTTAAAAAAAAAATCATCTTAGGCAAGAGTTGGAAGTGTAGTGGTAGCTGTGTTTACTTACTTAACAAGAGGAGGAAATCTTAGTTAACGCCCTAGAGAAACCAAATCAGAAATTTTGTTTGGTACAGTACAATGCCGAAACTGACGCTTAGAGTCCCACCCTTTCTGACGTTGTGCCAAAGGTCACTTGGCACATAAGTAAACTGAGTGGAATGGCCTCTCAATATTGCCTGGACGATTGCTTAGAGGAGTATTTCCTGAACTGTGTGGGTAGGTAAGTTTGAATTTGTTAATATTTTCTTTGCTAAGGAGGGCTCTCAAAGGCGTAATTATTATAAAGGGTATTTGTAGACCTTGAAACATGTAGCAATACTTTTAGTCCAAGTAAGCCCTTTGATTGCTTTTTAACTTCCCATTTAGTATTCCAAGTGGATTCTGAACTTGGTGAAATTAGTGGTAACCCAGTCTCCTCAGGGTCTTGCCTCCTGTCTTCTGGCTTACAGAGGTGGAGATTCAAAGGATTTCTTTCCTTTAGGTCATGGTATTTAAGAGAATAATTTTCCCCTCATATTATAGCTAAGAAGAGGTCTGTTGACTATTACAGATTGGGAATCCATGGGCATAATATACGAAATGTTTAAAAAATTACTTTGAACTTAACCTTATATGCAAAACATTGATTATCTTATAAATATTAACTGCTTTGGATTGTTTACACAATGTTAGTTGTACTATGAAAATTTGCTTATTAACCAGGTTTAGACTTCTTAGGTTGTTCTTGGCTTTGAGTCCACAGATTTAACACTGCCAAATTTCTGTGTAAACATTTTGCTTGGGACCTAAAATACAGTTGAATATGTGTATTTAAAGTTTTTTTTTTTAAAGCCCATGTATATTAATGGAACTTGTAAATGTTTAAATAGTCAATTAATGGAAGCTTTTAAGAAACAACTCTTTCAAAATATTCAATTTTATAATTATGATGTTTTAAATATCAAACTTGAGTTAGTGACAAACATGTAATTCATAATATATAAAGATCTATAAGTAGTTCTTATTGATTTATTACATTTAATCTTACTCAGAAGGAACTTTTTTGTTATTATTCTGTCACTAATAATTAAGTGCAAGGCTATTTAAAAACAAATAAGAGCTAATAACATTGTAACACAGACTAGATAGAGAGCAAAAATAAATAACTGATTAAGTTACTGTTTTGGTCTTGGGAAATGTGGTAGGTTCTTGAGTTTAGGTGCCATGGTTATGGCTGTTTTGATCCTTTTTTGAAATACATTCTTGGATGTGTTGATTTTCTTGTAATGTCACTATTATTTCTTAAGACCCTTATATACTGTAAAGAGCATTATCAATTTACACAAATTTTAACTACCCATAGAAATATTGTATACAGCTTTTTTGTAGCATAAATAGGTGAAGTTCCTCAAGATGTTTATGGCCTGGTATATTCTTACCCTTGCTATAAAGCTTTGGTCAGCTTTAGTGGCCAAACTCTAAGGCAAATGGCAGTATTAATGTGGAGTGTAAATCTCCATATATGTTCTTGGAATGGTATGTAAAATATTTTGTTCCCTGATCCACCTGTCCCCACCTTTAGTAAGATACCCTTGTGTCTGCAGTAGCTTGAGTTATAAAAGAGGTTTCCGTTTTTCAGCAACTAGACTTGGAAACAAATTTTTTCAGTTTAACTTAAGCAAATTGTATATAAGAGGAAATGACTATGGAGGAGATACGCTGCTTAGTCTCATTTCTATGTAAATAGTTCTGACATAAATTGTATAGAGAAGTCTCCTTTGTAGTTTACTTTTCAGTGATGTCATTTGTCATTAAATCGTCAAGGTAGGTATGAACCTTGGAGTTTTAAGGTGACAAAAATGAACTCATTACACTTTAGACTTTTGGCCAGGTTCTGTAACTTATGCCTGTAATCCCAGCACTTTGGGAGACTGAGGCAGGAGGATTGCTTGAGCCCATGAGTTCAAGGCCAGCCTGGGCATCATAGTGAGACCTTGTCTCTACCAAAATAAATAAATAAATAAATAAATAAATAAATAAATAAATAAATAAATAAGCCTGGCATGGTGGTGCATGCCTGTAGTCCCAGCTACTCAAGAGACTAAGTTAGGGAGGATGGCTTGATCCCAGGAGACTGAGACTGCCATGAGCTGTGATTGTGCCATTGCACTCCAGCAAGGGCGACAGAGTGAGACTGTCTTAGAAAAAATTCTAGCCTTTTAAATAATAGTGTAGTTGAATTGTATAAATATTTTTTGAAGAGAATATAATAAGGTAGGTTATCATGTAGTCTTTTTGATCATTTATTTATAGGATATTTCTAATGTAAACAATCCAGTATTTTAAAATTTCCTTTTTTTTAGAGTTTGTTTGTGTATTTGTTTTGACTTGTTTAATTTGACATGTAAGCACTTAAAAATTGACTTTCCAGCTACATGAAGAAATTATACGTCGGTTAAATTTGTGGCATTTTTATACAGAATCGTGTGTACAAAATATATTAACTAGGTTTGTTAATTTGATTAGAAAAAACTTGTGGTAGTTTTAATGCTCAATATATTTTCTAAAATGCAAAAGCAATTTGTGAAATATTGTCTCTCTGTACTTGGTAATGTAAGATCTGAGCTGAATGAAATGTGAGTTTCTTAAGCTTGTCTTAGATTTTGTATCAACATTTGTTCAAGAGCTTGGTTTTAGGAACATTTGTGTGCATTTTCTTGATTATTAAAAATTCTTTGTGTCATATTTAGATGTAATTTAGAGCAATATTATTTAACTTTGCCAATTATATTATTCTGATCACTAGATTTAATGCTCTGGTAACAACTCTCTGACAACTCATTATTACTCTAGTATTAGATTCCATTGGATTCTTTATCTTCCTTGTTTCTAAAAAAATGCCTTTCCTCATTATGCAAGTAATTTTTCTTTATTTCACCATTTATACAGTTGGCCAGACCAAATGACATAGTGAGTATCCCTTAAGCCAGGGGTCCCCCAACCCCTGGGCCATGGTTCAGTACCGGTTGGCAGCCTTTTAGGAACTGGGCCGCACAGCAGAAGGTGAGCAGTAGGCCAGCAAGCATCACTGCCTGAGCTCTGCCTCCTGTCAGATCAGCAACATCATTAGATTCTCATAGGAGTCGAACCCCATTGTGAACTGCACATGTGAGGGATCTAGGTTACGTGTTCCTTATGACAATCTAACTAATGCCTGATGATCTGAGGTGGAACAGTTTCATTCTGATCCATCCCGCCTACTCCTGCCTTGGAAAAATTGTCTTCCATGAAACCAGTCCCTGGTGCCAAAAAGGCTGGGGACCACTGCGTTAAGCAGAGCCGTGAATATCAATCTTGGACACAAAGCCTGGGATTGTGGGTGGGGAAAGCCCTCCCGTTGCTCTGGCCTGGCATTCCAAAGACTCTTTCAATTCTCTTAACTTATTCAAAGCCTGGATTCTAAAAGCCAATTGGGCTCCCTTTGCCCATTCATAATTCATGCTACAGTCTTCTGGCTAAAAATTGTCAGTAGAGTTTCCATTTCCCATTATATGAAATTCAATGTCCAGTGTGTAACTTATCTTTTGAGTCGTGTATCTTAATGTATGGCTTAAGCTTCTTCTTTATGCTTTACAGTTTCCATTTCCTGCCTTTTTTTCTTGACACGTGGTGTAATTAGAAAGTCTCTCCCTCATATTCAAAATTTACCTCATCCTTAAGGTTTACTGACCACTGCCATTAAATTTTTCTTGGTTTCACCTTCTTTTTTCTGCATTTTATACCAGTGTTTTGTGTTCCATCTTCTGTTATATTTATTTTTACATGTGTTATATTTTACTTCCTTTCTAATGACTGAGTTTAACTGATTGAATTACTTAAAGTCTATCTCTTACTATGATGGGTTAGAGGTGGTTTTGTCTTGTTTCTTCTAGGTTGCCTTGCATTCAGTACATGCTTATTATAAATATTTGGTTACTGAAAAAAATGAAGTGATATGACAGTGTTATTGATTACAAGACATTTTACTCCTTTGTTGGAATGGACATTTGGGGACAGGGGATCAACTGGAAATCTAAACAAGTGTGGCATGGCTCTCTGAATCAGGCTGTCCCCAGCAGGGAAAGCTGATGAAACAATTAAGGCTGCAGCTAAGAAATGTTTTAAATCATGTTGCATAGTGGCTCAATACTGACAGGCAAAGGACAGCTCTTACTAGGGAAAGACTTTGGACTGATAGGAAATTGAAGAGAAACACAGGCTTTGTAGATAGTGACTACATTTCTAACTCAGATAACATTTTCTGTGAGTTCATAGTGTGAGAATAAATACAGTCAATTCTGCTGTAATGATTGTTTTGAAAAATGGGAGTTTTTATTCTTTCATGATTGATATTAGGCAACACTTTGAGCATAATGCAAATTTCACTTTTGCTTATGCGTGATTTCACCTGAGAAATAGTAGGCGTGCACAGAAAATTTCACCCAACTAAAATGAGCTGCCTAGGCTACACAAAGTGTACATGCACACATCTCAGACATTGCCTGGCTGTCTCACTTTGCCACATGTTATGAGCCATATTCATTCATATTTTGTATTATAATTTCCCCTCCAATTTCAGATAACCCATCTTGCACCACTTCCCAATAATTTACATGCAAGGCTTGTGGCTGCCTGGAATAGAAATATTTCTTTCCCACAAATAACAATTATGTTAACATTTTTGAGCCTTAACTATGTGCTAAGCACTATGATAAGTGCTTAACATGGATTATGTTATGGAATTCTCACAAAACCTGATACAGTAGGTATTATTACTGTCTTTACAGATGAGGAAAGTGAGGCTTAGAGGGGTTAATTAACTTGCCCATGGTCAATAACTCATAAATGGCAGAGCCAATTCTTGAATCGAGTCTGATTTAGATCTTAGTGTTCTCTTACTTTGTAGATTACAGATAAGTAGCTTTCACTTGTGTTATTTCATATGCATTTAATAACTGTCTCTGATTGGCATCATAGGCTGTTTCGATCCCTATGATAGATGAGGAAACAACGCTACTCAGGGTAAGAATGCACAGATCATCATAGGCAGAGCAATAACAGGAACTCATTCTCATACCTAAATCAGAATTTTTTTCCTGGGGCTTATACATAAAAGGGGAAGAAAACAATTAGAGAATTAGAGATAGGGAGGTGAACTGAACTACAAAAAGAGGATGAAATGATTGTGTTGGAAGTTGGGGAACAAAAGAAGGTGAGTTATAATAGTACTTCAGAATTGTAAGGAGAGAGTCTAATGAAAAATGAACACTAGGGGACTTGTAACTCTGTGGTACATAAAGCCTAATCAAATTCTTACAAAGGAATTAAAACCACCAACTTCATTACAAGATTGTGGTAAGAGAAATCTGATCATGAGCATAAATCACTAGTAGTAATACGCTCAGAAATCAGAGGGAAGAGCAAGGCGATACCAGAGGAAGACTTCGGAAGGATTTATTTGTATTTGTTTTGTAGCATGTGATTTTTTTTTTTTTTAAGGTAGTGAGTTACCTTACAGGCCCTTACAGATAAGCAAGTACTTGATTAGTGTTTGTTATACTGAAAGCTTAATAAATAGTAAGGAGAGTAGTTGTTCAGTTGGGTATTGATTAAGGTGAAGTAATAGGAAAAGTAAGGGTAGAATCGATGAGTAATGATGAACTCAAAGCAGAGGGTCAGCAAACTCTAGCCATTGGGCTGTTTTCTTTCTACAAGCTGAGAATGCTTTTTACATTTTTGGTAGGTTATTAAAAACAAAAATGAAGAATATTGACAGAGACTGTATGTGGCCCACAAAGCCTAAAATATTTATAACCTGGCTCTTTACCGAAAGTTTGTCAACCCCTGACCTGAAATACATACCATGAAGAAAAAAGTTAGACTTGTTCCCTTTTAGGAAATTGGATTAGGTACTGTAAAGTGTAATATTTCATGGGGCTACATTTTCAAACATGTGCCTTTTTCCCACATGGAGGAAAGAACTGTCATGTATTTAGCCTGCTCTTTTGCTATAGGGGTTTTGCATACTTCGATTGTTCTTAACCTTGAGAGATACTATAACCACTTTACAAATGAAGAAACTAGGCTCATAGAGGCTAAGTAAGCCTAAAGTTTTACATTTAATAAGGACTGAAATGTAAGCTTGTCTGGCTTGCTAACTAGATATCAAATATGGGCATTTGTATAAATTTAGTTAGTATGTAAAATAGAAAAAAAACTTGTACACATAGACAATAGAGTAGGTTGGAGAATTGTGTCATTTTATTACAAAATTTGCCCAAGGAAGAATATCTTTGGATAAGTTGTAAAAAAAAACATAAAATATAAAGAACAGAAAATTCTAGTCTCATATTAAAAATGTAATATTCACCTAAAAGAAAGATGAGATTCAAGATGTTTTTGAAAGAAAATGCAAAATACAAAAGTGTGTTTTGCTTCAATAGAAAGTATACCAGCTAGTACTTTATTTTTGAAATGCAGATATTAAGCAAATATTGGCCCAAATGTCTAACAGTAAAGATTTATGAAGAGAATTTCAGAGTGCTGTGAAAACATGTAATGTAGAAATCTAGGATAGATTGGGAGTCAGGGAATGGTTTCCCAAGAAGGGGCCATTTAAGCTGAGATACAAGATTTAGATAGGCAAAGATATAAAAGATAATTATTCTAGACAAGTGTGATAGGCCTCGAGGAAGGAAGAACTTGGCATTGTCAATGCTGCAGTGCTTCCCGCCTTGCCTTTTGAATCCCAGGTTCCACGCAGGAAAAGGCAAGGCCAGGCTCCTCCCCTCTGCAAAGGTGCAAACTTGCTCAGGCTCCACCCCAGTGCACAGGCCGGCAGGAGCTTTGCCAGGGATCCCCTCCCACTTAGCTGTCTCAATGGGAGGGACCATTTTACAAGATGTTTACCATACTGGTTTGCAGAATTAGAGAGAGTAACCTTAGGTGAGGAGAAGACTGGGATTTGGAGACAGAAGGAAAGAAAATAGATTCAGGGTCATTCTTGAATGTTAGCCTTCTTTGAGTTAAAAAAAAAATAGCTGATAGGTGGTAGCAGCAACACATGTGCCTCTGATTGTACAAGAATTTAATAATGATACTTGTGTATGTTTTACATAAGCTTAAACTTTAGTGAACTTTAGTTAATGATATCAAACATTGAGGGTTTTAATGTCTTTCTACTGGATATCATAAGTCTGTTTTTCCTTACGAAAAGGGTAATATTGGCTAGCCGTTGAGGTTAGTGTTTGCTAAGAGTTGGAAGTTTTGAACAGTGAGGAAAACAATGTCACTGGGCTCATTTCCAAGAGGGTATTCTAACTATTGCAGTCAACAACTGATTTGCCATAAAATGTCAATAACTTTTTAAAAGGAAGGTACATTCATGTGTTTATTTTGCTTTTTAAATGAGTGTTAAGTACTTTAATTAGCATCATTTTATAATTATTGATATTTTGTATGGGATTTAATAATGGATTAGTTAATTATGAAAACAAGATCTAAATGTTTTCTTCTCCAATTGCCGTTAAAATTTGTTGAAATCACCTTATTGAACAGATTTTTTTTAAACCCCTTGGAGTACTAGTGGGTGTTATTTTGTTGAATGAATGTTTTACCCAAACTTATATGCATATTAGATTGTTTAAAAGCTCAATTAAAAAGTGAAAAATAGACACTGAAAATTTTTTGAGTGATTTCACATGTGTTCATGAAACAATATATCTATTACAAATCATTGAATATTTTAAAAGTAATGTCATGTATTCATTTTCTTATTTTATCTCCTCAGTAGACTGAGATCAGTGTGTAGGGGTGAAGCAAGGAGTCCTACTCTGTTTGACTAAGGTAAAAATTAAGAATCAGTGAGAAATGGAATTTGCCTTTAATCTATGTGTCTTTCTTTTTTTAGAACACACAAGTGAAAGACACAATGAATGGTCATATTTCTAATCATCCCAGTAGTTTTGGAATGTACCCATCTCAGATGAAGTAAGTTGAAAAGTTTATATTTAATATGTTTTTATTATTATTATTATTATTATTATTATTACAGTGGCTACGGATCATCACCTACCTTTTCCCAGACGGACAGAGAACATGGTTCAAAAACAAGTGCAAAGGCCCTTTATGGTAGGTTTGTTTATTTGATAGGGTATAATTTTACAAATCATGGCTTTTTCAATTTCTCTTTCAGAACAAAGGAAGAATTATGCACGGGACAGTGTCAGCAGTGTGTCAGATATATCTCAATACCGTGTTGAAGTAAGATGCTTTGGTGTTTGCTAGTATTTAGATATAAATCTTTTTCCTTTTTGCCAATTGTAAGCACTTGACTACCTTTGTCCTGGATCGGAAAGATGCTATGATCACTGTTGATGATGGAATAAGGAAATTGAAATTGCTTGATGCCAAGGGCAAAGTGTGGACTCAAGATATGATTCTTCAAGTGGATGACAGAGCTGTGAGCCTGATTGATTTAGAATCAAAGGCAAGTGTGTAAAATTTATACTATTTTATTTTTTGACAAAATAAAATGTTCACTTTATTTATAGAATGAACTGGAGAATTTTCCTTTAAACACAATCCAGCACTGCCAAGCTGTGATGCATTCATGCAGCTATGATTCAGTTCTTGCACTGGTGTGCAAAGAGCCAACCCAGAACAAGCCAGATCTTCATCTCTTCCAGTGTGATGAGGTTAAGGTAAAAGAATGGTGAAATTTTTGTTTCTTCTTTAAACTTTCAGGTAACTTGTGTCTCTTTGCAGGCAAACCTAATTAGTGAAGATATTGAAAGTGCAATCAGTGACAGTAAAGGAGGGAAACAGAAGAGGCGGCCCGACGCCCTGAGGTAAAAGCATTGAAAGAAATCAAGGAGTGGAAGTAAAAATTCTATTTGTTTTCATCTTTTTAAGGATGATTTCCAATGCAGACCCTAGTATACCGCCTCCACCCAGAGCTCCTGCCCCTGCGCCCCCTGGGACCGTCACCCAGGTGGATGTTAGAAGTCGAGTGGCAGCCTGGTCTGCATGGGCAGCCGACCAAGGGGACTGTGAGTCTTCCTAGAATTAATACTTATTGAACGATTGAAAGACTTATGATTGTCCTTTCTATAGTTGAGAAACCAAGGCAGTATCATGAGCAGGAAGAAACACCTGAGATGATGGCAGCCCGCATTGACAGAGATGTGGTAAGTACAGGAGTCGCCTTTAGATCACTGGCTTTATATTTTATTCTATAATTTCTAATTTCAGCAAATCTTAAACCACATTTTGGATGACATTGAATTTTTTATCACAAAACTCCAAAAAGCAGCAGAAGCATTTTCTGAGCTTTCTAAAAGGAAGAAAAACAAGAAAGGTAAAAGGAAAGGACCAGGAGGTAAGTTGGATTTTCTTAATCTTCTAATGCCTCTCTGATCCTCTCCTCTCGCTTATTTCATTAGAGGGTGTTTTAACGCTGCGGGCAAAACCTCCACCTCCTGATGAATTTCTTGACTGTTTCCAAAAGTTTAAACACGGATTTAACCTTCTGGTAAGTGAAATTTATGTATATAGAATTAGAAGGTAATCTGTTTTCTGTTTTCTTCATGTTGCAGGCCAAACTGAAGTCTCATATTCAGAATCCTAGTGCTGCAGATTTGGTTCACTTTTTGTTTACTCCATTAAATATGGTGAGATTTTATTAGTTTAAGAAAGAATCGTTTCTTCTTGCTAAAAAATGGTTTATTATCTTAGGTGGTGCAGGCAACAGGAGGTCCTGAACTAGCCAGTTCAGTACTTAGTCCCCTATTGAATAAGGACACAATTGATTTCTTAAATTATACTGTCAATGGTGATGAACGGCAGCTGTGGATGTCATTGGGAGGAACTTGGATGAAAGCCAGGTAAGCATTTACCACCTATAATGCCTTAAGTATATTGTTTATATGCCTTCATTCCCTCCTGCAGAGCAGAGTGGCCAAAAGAACAGTTTATTCCACCATATGTTCCACGATTCCGCAATGGCTGGGAGCCCCCAATGCTGAACTTTATGGGAGCCACAATGGAACAAGATCTTTATCAACTGGCAGAATCTGTGGCAAATGTAGCAGAACATCAGCGCAAACAGGAAATAAAAAGATTATCCACAGAGGTAGTTTTTTTTTTAACATTGCCCTCTGTAGAGATTCTTTAATCTGCCCCACTTTGTCTTTCAGCATTCCAGTGTATCAGAGTATCATCCAGCCGATGGCTATGCGTTCAGTAGCAACATTTACACAAGAGGATCCCACCTGGACCAAGGGGAAGCTGCTGTTGCTTTTAAGCCAACTTCTAATCGCCATATAGATAGGTAACATTTAATGGGCACCCTTTGGAGAGCTGAGAATAATAATCTTTTTTCTTTCTTTTTATAGAAATTATGAACCACTCAAAACACAACCCAAGAAATATGCCAAATCCAAGTATGACTTTGTAGCAAGGAACAACAGTGAGCTCTCGGTTCTAAAGGATGATATTTTAGAGGTAATATAATTTTTTCTTTTTTATACTCTTAAAAATTATACCTTTATTTTCTTGTACATGACAGATACTTGATGATCGGAAGCAATGGTGGAAAGTTCGAAATGCAAGTGGAGACTCTGGATTTGTGCCAAATAACATTTTGGATATTGTGAGACCTCCAGAATCTGGATTGGGGCGTGCTGATCCACCTTATACTCATACTATACAGGTGAGCATGATTTCTTAGTAAAATGTAGTATGAAATTTTAAGTTAATTATTTGTCTTTTTATAGAAACAAAGGATGGAGTATGGCCCAAGACCAGCTGATACTCCCCCTGCTCCATCACCTCCTCCAACACCAGCTCCTGTTCCTGTTCCCCTTCCCCCTTCCACTCCAGCACCTGTTCCTGTGTCAAAGGTCCCAGCAAATATAACACGTCAAAACAGCAGCTCCAGTGACAGTGGTGGCAGTATCGTGCGAGACAGCCAGAGACACAAACAACTTCCGGTGGACCGTAAGTTTCCCAGGGAGGCAAAAAATGTCTTCTCAAAAAGAACCTACTCCCTGTTGGTGTCTAGGAAGGAAATCTCAGATGGAGGAAGTGCAAGATGAACTCATCCACAGACTGACCATTGGTCGGAGTGCCGCTCAGAAGAAATTCCATGTGCCACGGCAGAACGTGCCAGTTATCAATATCACTTACGACTCCACACCAGAGGATGTGAAGACGTGGTTACAGTCAAAGGGATTCAACCCTGTGTGAGTCTCTCTGTGAATACTTTGCAATTCTGGCTCAGTTTCTTTTTCCTTTTTTTTTTTTTAGGACTGTCAATAGTCTTGGAGTATTAAATGGTGCACAACTTTTCTCTCTCAATAAGGATGAACTGAGGACAGTCTGCCCTGAAGGGGCGAGAGTCTATAGCCAAATCACTGTACAAAAAGCTGCATTGGAGGTATGACTTGTCAACCTAAGGTGGTGTTTTTCTAACTATCTTGTCTGAACTGTTTATCTTTCAGGATAGCAGTGGCAGCTCCGAGTTACAAGAAATTATGAGAAGACGACAGGAAAAAATCAGTGCTGCCGCTAGTGATTCAGGAGTGGAATCTTTTGATGAAGGAAGCAGTCACTAATTTGTTTGTTTGTATTTAAACTCCATTGTTTTTGGCATTATTCCAACATGCTTTGTTTTAAGAAGCCTTGAAGGGAATGTCAGATTCATTTTTCTTGATGTAATTTATCACCATAAAAAAAAACCCATGCAAACCTGAGTGAGCACAGGATTTGCTTCTAGGCCCATTATTTTTATTAAAACTGAAAAAATTTAAACTGAATTTTTTGACCTTGGAAAATATTTTTCTTACTTTACCAAGGTGAAGTTTCCTTAATTAGACTAATTATTTTATCCCCATCCCAGGGTATAAACAGGAATTGTTTTGATAGTGGTGGAGTTATTCACTGCAACAAAGCAACAATGTTGTCCATGATTCAAAATCTAAGCAGTTTCGATTTTGCCTGTGAATATGGTGTCTGTCATTCAGGGCATAGCTCACTGTAGGCTAGCCTCTGCTTACTTAAGTCTCTTCTCTGACATACTCAATGGAAGAATATTTAGATTTATTTAAAGTTCTTAATGCCAACAGTTTAAAAAAAAATTAAAACATTTGAATGAACTGTAAAGTACAGCCATACCTTGGACATGCAAATATAAATCTATGGAGCATTCTCAAGAGAGTTTGTCATGGCTCTGTTGATTGCAACTCCTTGTATAGCTTGTATTTTGATTTAGTTTATATTCTGCTTATTATGTATACTGTGTTCTTATATATGAGAAAGCACAAATGCGAAAGAGGTCATGTCTTCTCAAAATCTAGCAAAGGAAGTAGTCTGCATTGGTGTGCATTACAGTATTTTGCTTAATGAAAGCCTCAGTTCTGAATGTTGATATGAGTAGTTAAAAGGAAGTGGGGCCATTTTATGTGTTTATCTGTGTCAAGTATTTCTGGTAATAAGAAGCACTTAATTTACACATATTTTAATCCTGTGAAAGATTCCACATAGAGAAAAGAAAGATACCTAACCTTCAACAAATGTTATTTTTGGAAACACAATTTTTGTCATTAAATGTTATATTATTTCACATATATAAAACAGATGTTATGTAAGAATGTTGTATATTTTAACATAAATCATTTAGAGAAATTATCTAGATTCATTAATTTTCATAGTGCCTTTTTCACATGAGTCAGCTGGAAAGTCTGCAATAAACAGTATTTGCTGTCTGTTAATAAATGGTTTCTGTCTCATTAGCAAAAAGGATCTGTGCTAGATCGGCTGAGGATTCGAGT